ACTGTGGGAGGCCCAGGCAGGCAGATCACTTGACACCAGGAGTTCCAGACCAGTGTGGGCAACGTGACAAGATCCCATCTCTACAAAAAATACCAAAACTAGCCGGGCGCGGTGGTTAGGTGCCTGTAGTCCCAGCTATTTAGGAGGCTGAAGTGGGAGGACTGATCGAGTCCAGGAGGTCAAGGCTGCCGTAGCCGTGATTGAACCACTGTACTGCGGCCTGCGTGACAGAGTGAGACCCTGTCTCAAAAAAAAGTCAGAGTCGGGAGTAACGTTCAGAGAAAATGCTTGGGGTTTTGGATGGGAAAAGTTTTGCCCCTGACTAGAAATGATGGGCTGGGCGCCGTGGCTCACGCCTGCAATCCCAGCACTTTGGGAGGCCAAGGTGGGCGGATCACAAGGTCAAGAGATCGAGACCATCCTGGCTAACACAGTGAAACCCCGTCTCTACTTAAAAAAAAATACAAAAATTTGCTGGTCGCGGTGGTGAGCGCCTGTAGTCCTAGCTACTAGGGAAGTTGAGGCAGGACAATCACTTGAACCAGGTATGCAGAGGTTGCAGTGAGCCGAGATCGTGCCACTGCACTCCAGCCCTGGTGACAGAGTGAGACTGTCTCCAAAAAAAAAAAAAAAATGATGGAACACAGGTTCTTGTCCTGGAAAATCTGCCTTTCCTCTGCTCGGGATGGCTGGGTTCAGACGCGAGGGTGCCTGTGGTCCCTGGCAGCCTGCTGAGTGCCTGCCGTGTACGGGCCCCACACCCTGCGGCTCACGCGCATCCCAGGTCCCCTCTCATCCACTCTGAGACGCAGGCGGAGGACACCGACAAGGTGTTCAGATGAGGGAGCAGCGGGGCTGGGGCTGGGACAGGGGGTGGGGGGCTGGCCTCCAGGTGGCAGCTACTGATGGGGCAGCTACCGGAGTCAAGCCCTTTGAAATGAGGTCTTTGTGTGGGGGAGCTGCAGCCCCGCCCGGCACAGGGAGGGAGGCGGCCCCGGTGGGAAGGGCCCTGCAAGGCCTGCCCAGAGCACCAGGAGCTGGCTGGGGCTGGAGACTGGCGCTGCTGGAGCTGCAGCTGCCTGGCAGAGGGGAAACTGAGGTGGGGGTGTGGCTCTGGGACAGACATCAGGGCAGGACCTCCCTAGCCAGGGTCCACGGTCTGGCTGGGGGATGTGGACTGGCTGCAACGTGGGGCGGGGTTAAAGGTCTTCCAGGGCAGCCCTGGAGAGCACCACTCTGCATTGAGCACCGCCCGGGCCACAGGCCTGCAGTGGCAGGAGCATGAGTGAGCAGGGGAGGGAGACGGAGGAGGAGGAGGGGGGAGGTGGTGCTTCCGACACAGCGCCCATGCTGCCCCGGGGACCTCCCGACCACCAGGCCTCAGCCCTGACGTGCCCAGGGTGGTCGGGGCCCCCGCTGCTGCCCGGCCGGCTGCTGGCCGGGCTCCTGCTGCACCTCCTGCTGCCCGCCGCAGCCTTCCTGCTGGTGCTCCTGCCCGCGGCCGCCGTCGTCTACCTGGGATTCCTGTGCCACTCGAGGGTGAGCCTGTGCCCCGTGGGCGGGGGACTAGCCGCCCCCCACTGACGGCCCGCCCGGCCCCCAGGTCCACCCCGCTCCGGGTCCCCGGTGCCGCGCGCTGTTCTCAGACCGCGGCTCCGCGGCGCTCATCGTGTTCGGGCTTCTCTCGCTGCCGCCGCTGCTGGTGCTCGCCTCGGCCGTCCGCGCCCGCCTAGCCCGGCGCCTCCGCCCGCTGCTGCCTCCGCCCGCTGGGACCCCCGGACCCCGCCGCCCCCCGGGGCGCCCCGACGAGGACGAGCAACTCTGCGCCTGGGTGTGACCCGGCGGCCGCTGCGAAACCCCGGGAGGCCTCCGAGCTCGCGCGCGACCCCATCGCGTGGCCCGGCCCGGAAAACTGAGGGTCGCCCCCGCTGCCCCTTCCTGGCTGGGCGCGCAGCGCTCCCGGCTTACGACCCCGGCCTCCCCCGCCCGCAGCCCCGCCCCCGCCACGGAGGGCAGGGGAGGGGAAGAGAGGGGAGGGGAGGGGAAGAGAGGGGAGGGGAGGGGGAGAGAGGGGAGGGGAGGGGAGGGGAAGAGGGGAGGGGAGGGGAAGAGAGGGGAGGGGAGGGGAAGAGAGGGGAGGGGAGGGGAAGAGAGGGGAGGGGAGGGGAAGAGGGGAGGGGAGGGGAGGGGAGGCAAAGAGAGGGGAGGTGAGGGAAAGAGAGGAGAGGGGAGGGGAAGAGAGGGGAGGGAAGGGCAGGGCAGGGCAGAGCCCGGCAGGCAGCCCTCAGAGGAGGGGCGCAGGCCCCAGCCCAAGGCCTCCCGCGCCTGCCCAGGTCCCGGCCTCCATCGTCCAGGGCTCTGGGGCTCCCAGGGGAGACACCCACGCTCGGCCAAGCCCAGGGTTCCAGAAGCCCAGGGGTGGCGGCAGCCGGGCTCAGCCTATGGCCAGGCTCGCATTCAGACATGCGCCAGCCTCGGTCGGCTCTCTCCGGGAGACACTAAGATCTCCTCACTGACTTTGGTGTTCCTTGGTCTCACCAGCGCGTCCTAGCTGTGCCGAGCTCACACCCACCCTGTTTGGTGTAAGCCACAGGTCCACAACGTTCATCAGCTCTGGAAATCCCTCAACAATTGTGTCCAGTTTCACCACGAATTCCTTCTCCATATCCTCACCATTTTCTTTTACCCCCTCATCAAATTACTCCCTTCCGTCTAATCTGCTGATTAACTCATTCATTTTATCTTAAATTATTATGTTAACATATCCAGGCCAGGCACGGTGGCTCACGCCTGTAATCCCAGCACTTTGGGAAGCCGAGGAGGGCGGATCACCAGCTCAGGAGATCCAGATCATCCTGGCTAACACGGTGAAACCCCGTCTCTACTAAAAAATACAGAAATTAGCTGGGCTTGGTGGCGGGCACCTGTAGTACCAGCTACTCGGGAGGCTGAGGCAGGAGAATGGCGTGAACCTGGGAGGCAAAGCTTGCAGTGAGCCAAGATCACGCCACTGCACTCTAGCTTGGGCGAAAGAGCGAGGCTCCGTCTCAAAAAAAAAAAAAAAAAAAATTAGCTGGGCGTGGTGGTGGGCACCTATAACCTCAGCTACTTGGGAGGCTGAGGCAGGAGGATCGCTTGAACCCAGGAGGCAGAGATTGCAGTGAGCCGAAATCATGCCATTGCACTCCAGCCTGGACAACAAGAGCAAGACTCCATCTTAAAAACAAACAAAAAAACAACAAAAAAAATTAGCTGGCCATGGTGGTGCACACCTGTAGTCCCAGCTACTCAGGAGGCTGAGGCACAAGAATCATTTGAACACTGGAGGCAGAGGTTGGAGTGAGCTGAGAGGGTGCCACTGCACTCCAGCCTGGGTGACAAAGTGAAACTCCATCTCAAAAAAAAAAAAAGGTTAGCATATCTAAAAGTTACATCTGATTGTGTTTTAGATTTGTCTGATTTTTTTTATGGTCTCTTGATACATGCTTGCTTTTTAGATTACAGTTTCCACTTCTTAAACATATTTCATATATAGTTATTTTATATTCTGTACTAAATAATTCCAGTGTCCTAGTCTTTGGGGGTCTAAATCTGTGACTGGTGTTTCTGCCGATTCTCATCAGTAGCATGGTGTTTCTCTGAACGTTTGGTTGTTTAATTGTCAGCTGTTATCGGAGACAATTCTGAGGTCCAACTTGGGGATGCTTCCCTCCAGAGACTATTCCCCTTTTCCAGGCGAGACCACCCTCGGCCCCCTCAGTGACCCTTGAGACCCCTGGTTTAAGCAGCCCCTAGGCAGAGAAACATACTTGTTCCCTGGCCGCAGGCTGGCTCTCTGTCCCTGTGTGTGTCCAGGGAGTTATCTGCTTTCCCAACCACTTCCCTTCATCATCCAGGCCTCCACACTACTCTGTCTGTTTGTTTACTTAGAGACAGAGTCTTGCTCTGCCGCCCAGTCTGAGTGCAGTGGTGAGCTCCTAGCTCTCTGCAGCCTCGCCCTCCCAGGCTCAAGTGATCCTCCTGCCTCAGCCTCCCAAGTAGCTGTGACTAGAGTGCACCACCACACCCAGCTAATTTTAAATTTTTTTGTAGAGACGGGGTCTCATCATGTTGCCCAGGCTGGTCTCGAACTCCTAGGCACAAGCAATCCTCTCGCCTCAGCCTCCTAAAGTGTTGGGATTACAGGCATGAGCCACCCCACCTGGCCTTATTTATTTTTGCTGTTTAATTTTGGGGGAGACTCGGAGATATTTACTTTCTTGGAAACACAACAGTCTATTAAAAATGTACGCTCATAGTAATTCATCCAGAAGTTGGTTGTTGCTGGAAGGCCTTTT